CCACCCTTCCAGCCTGGAGGGGTGCCCTGGGGGGAGTCAGGAGCCTGGGCACCTGCCCCCACCTGCTGGCACCTCGAGGTGCGGCCAGCCCTCCCTGGGACAAGGGCCTGGCCATCCCCAATGTCTGAAGGGTCCACCCCTTCCCGACCAAACCACTTGCTCTGAGGGTCCAGGGGAAGGCCCTTCTGCTGGCCTGGCTGAAGGAGCAGCTGCTGGCAGGGGGAAGGGGCCTGCACTTCTCCTCGGGGGCCCCTGGGTGAGTCTCGCTGAGGCAGCGGGGTTGGAGGATGCAGGAGCACCAGGCTGCCGTCCCCAGGGTCCCCCAGATCCCCACGCGGGAGGGGACCGGAGACGAGGACAAGTTCGCGGAAACTGCCCGTGCGTGTCGGGGAGAGATGCGAGTGCAGGAGCGCCCAGCCGTAAAGCACACCCCCGCCCGCCCCCGCGCCCCATCACACACGCGCGCGCGGGCACACCCGGGACACACACGCGGCGGGGAAGGGGCACGCAGCCTCTCGCCTTCCACGCCCGCCCGGTCCCCGCCCCTCCGCCGACCCGGGCCCGCGTCGTAGTGGGGGTGGGGGTGGGGGCGGCGGCGGCGCGCGCGGCAGCGCGAAGGGGGAGGGGGAGCCGGAGCGGGAGGGGGAGGGGCGCGGCATCGGCGGCTCGGCCGCCCCCGCAGTTGGGGGCAGGGAAGGACGTAGGTGCTCCCCCTCCCACCCCGCCGGAGCCTCCCGCGAGCGCCCCCTGGTGCACCCCACGCCCGGCATTGTTGGGGAGCACGAAAAGCGGGGAGCCCAGTGCGGGGGCGTGGAGGGGGCGCGGGCGGGGTCCAACTTCCCGCACCCGGGGGGGGGCGGGGCGCCGGGCGGCGACAGGGAGGGGTCGCTCGGGCGCGCGCGTCTCGGGCCGGGGGCGGATCCTCCCCAGTACCCCCCCGCCCGCCCCGCCCCCGGCCCCGCCCCGGCCACGCTGGCCCCGCCCCGGTCGCGCCGGCCCCGCCCCGCCCCGCCCCCCGCCGCTCAGCCCGAAGTTTCCTGCGCCGCGCGCGGACGGGCTCGAGGCTCGCTCGCTGCCTCACCGGTCCCCGGCCCGCGCCCCGCGCCCCGCGCCCCGCGCCCCGGCCTCACCCGTCCGCTCAGCGGCCTCCACGCCGCGCCGAGGCCGCCGCCGTCGCCTCCGCCGGGCGAGCCGGAGCCGGAGTCGAGCCGCGGCCGGGAGCCGGGCGGGCTGGGGACGCGGGCCGGGGGCGGAGGCGCTGGGGGCCGGGGCCGGGGCCGGGGGCGGAGGCGCTGGGGGCCGGGGCCGGGGCCGGGCGCCGAGCGGGGTCCGCGGTGACCGCGCCGCCCGGGCGATGCCCGCGGGGACGCCGCCGGCCAGCAGAGCGAGGTGAGACGCGGCGAGGACGCGCGCCCGGGACCACCGGCCCCGGGTCACCCCCTGTCCTCTGCAGGTGCTGCCGGCCGCCACCATGACCGAGGGCGCACGGGCCGCCGACGAGGTCCGGGTGCCCCTGGGCGCGCCGCCCCCTGGCCCTGCGGCGTTGGTGGGGGCGTCCCCGGAGAGCCCCGGGGCGCCGGGACGCGAGGCGGAGCGGGGGTCCGAGCTCGGCGTGTCACCCTCCGAGAGCCCGGCGGCCGAGCGCGGCGCGGAGCTGGGTGCCGACGAGGAGCAGCGCGTCCCGTACCCGGCCTTGGCGGCCACGGTCTTCTTCTGCCTCGGTCAGACCACGCGGCCGCGCAGCTGGTGCCTCCGGCTGGTCTGCAACCCATATCCTTCCCGGCCGGCGGGGGGCGGGGGGCGCGCCGGTGTGCTCCTTAACCCGCGGCGACACATGGTTCGAGCACGTGAGCATGCTGGTAATCATGCTCAACTGCGTGACCCTGGGCATGTTCCGGCCCTGTGAGGACGTTGAGTGCGGCTCCGAGCGCTGCAACATCCTGGAGGTGAGGGGCGTGGGTCGGGGTGGGGAAGGAGCTCCACGGGCCCTCCTGATGCCTCCTCCCGCAGGCCTTTGACGCCTTCATTTTCGCCTTTTTTGCGGTGGAGATGGTCATCAAGATGGTGGCCTTGGGGCTGTTCGGGCAGAAGTGTTACCTGGGTGACACGTGGAACAGGCTGGATTTCTTCATCGTCGTGGCGGGGTAGGCCCCGCCTGGGAGAGGCCACAGCGCTGGTTGAGCTGCTCCCCCTCGGCCCCGCCCCCAGCATGATGGAGTACTCGTTGGACGGACACAACGTGAGCCTCTCGGCTATCAGGACCGTGCGGGTGCTGCGGCCCCTCCGCGCCATCAACCGCGTGCCTAGTAAGTGACCGGCCCCGACTGGGCTTGAGATCAGCAGTGCCAATCCTGGCCCTGCTGCCCACAGGCATGCGGATCCTGGTCACTCTGCTGCTGGATACGCTGCCCATGCTCGGGAACGTCCTTCTGCTGTGCTTCTTCGTCTTCTTCATTTTCGGCATCGTTGGCGTCCAGCTCTGGGCTGGCCTCCTGCGGAACCGCTGCTTCCTGGACAGTGCCTTTGTCAGGTGCCCAGGCCCCACCCCCGTGAGGCCCCTGCTACCTTTTGGCCCTGGCTGTGCCCATCCCCAGGAACAACAACCTGACCTTCCTGCGGCCGTACTACCAGACGGAGGAGGGCGAGGAGAACCCGTTCATCTGCTCCTCACGCCGAGACAACGGCATGCAGAAGTGCTCGCACATCCCCGGCCGCCGCGAGCTGCGCATGCCCTGCACCCTGGGCTGGGAGGCCTACACGCAGCCGCAGGCCGAGGGGGTGGGCGCTGCACGCAACGCCTGCATCAACTGGAACCAGTACTACAACGTGTGCCGCTCGGGTGACTCCAACCCCCACAACGGTGCCATCAACTTCGACAACATCGGCTACGCCTGGATTGCCATCTTCCAGGTGGGCGGCAAGATGGTGGGACGGGGACCCTGTGCGGGCCCAAGTCAAGCCACTGCCCCCCCAGGTGATCACGCTGGAAGGCTGGGTGGACATCATGTACTACGTCATGGACGCCCACTCATTCTACAACTTCATCTATTTCATCCTGCTCATCATCGTGAGTGTGGGCGGCAGTGTTCGCCATGATGGCACTGCCACTTACCCGCCCGCCCCCGTCACAGGTGGGCTCCTTCTTCATGATCAACCTGTGCCTGGTGGTGATTGCCACGCAGTTCTCGGAGACGAAGCAGCGGGAGAGTCAGCTGATGCGGGAGCAGCGGGCACGCCACCTGTCCAACGACAGCACGCTGGCCAGCTTCTCCGAGCCTGGCAGCTGCTACGAAGAGCTGCTGAAGTACGTGGGCCACATATTCCGCAAGGTCAAGCGGCGCAGCTTGCGCCTCTACGCCCGCTGGCAGAGCCGCTGGCGCAAGAAGGTGGACCCCAGTGCTGTGCAAGGCCAGGGTCCCGGGCACCGCCAGCGCCGGGCAGGCAGGCACACAGCCTCGGTGCACCACCTGGTCTACCACCACCATCACCACCACCACCACCACTACCATTTCAGCCATGGCAGCCCCCGCAGGCCCGGCCCCGAGCCAGGCGCCTGCGACACCAGGCTGGTCCGAGCTGGCGCGCCCCCCTCGCCACCTTCCCCAGGCCGCGGACCCCCCGACGCAGAGTCTGTGCACAGCATCTACCATGCCGACTGCCACATAGAGGGGCCGCAGGAGAGGGCCCGGGTGGCACATGCCGCAGCCACTGCCGCTGCCAGCCTCAGACTGGCCACAGGGCTGGGCACCATGAACTACCCCACGATCCTGCCCTCAGGGGTGGGCAGCGGCAAAGGCAGCACCAGCCCCGGACCCAAGGGGAAGTGGGCCGGTGGACCGCCAGGCACCGGGGGGCACGGCCCGTTGAGCTTGAACAGCCCTGATCCCTACGAGAAGATCCCGCATGTGGTCGGGGAGCATGGTGAGGACCCAGCCCCACCCCACGGAGGAGGCGGGCCTGCCCCTGTCTGTGCCCTCTCCCGCAGGACTGGGCCAGGCCCCTGGCCATCTGTCGGGCCTCAGTGTGCCCTGCCCCCTGCCCAGCCCCCCAGCGGGCACACTGACCTGTGAGCTGAAGAGCTGCCCGTACTGCACCCGTGCCCTGGAGGACCCGGAGGGTGAGCTCAGCGGCTCGGAAAGTGGAGACTCAGATGGCCGTGGCGTCTATGAATTCACGCAGGACGTCCGGCACGGTGACCGCTGGGACCCCACGCGACCACCCCGTGCGACGGACACACCAGGCCCAGGCCCAGGCAGCCCCCAGCGGCGGGCACAGCAGAGGGCAGCCCCGGGCGAGCCAGGCTGGATGGGCCGCCTCTGGGTTACCTTCAGCGGCAAGCTGCGCCGCATCGTGGACAGCAAGTACTTCAGCCGTGGCATCATGATGGCCATCCTTGTCAACACGCTGAGCATGGGCGTGGAGTACCATGAGCAGGTGCGGGCTGGCCTGGCCACGGGGTGGGCTCCGCCTCCTGAACTGTCCCCACCTCTGCCTGCAGCCCGAGGAGCTGACTAATGCTCTGGAGATCAGCAACATCGTGTTCACCAGCATGTTTGCCCTGGAGATGCTGCTGAAGCTGCTGGCCTGCGGCCCTCTGGGCTACATCCGGAACCCGTACAACATCTTCGACGGCATCATCGTGGTCATCAGGTGGGTCCCCACCCTCTCCCCAGGAAGAGGGGCCCCGCTGACCCTCGCCCCCACCTGTCCGCAGCGTCTGGGAGATCGTGGGGCAGGCGGACGGTGGCTTGTCTGTGCTGCGCACCTTCCGGCTGCTGCGTGTGCTGAAGCTGGTGCGCTTTCTGCCAGCCCTGCGGCGCCAGCTCGTGGTGCTGGTGAAGACCATGGACAACGTGGCTACCTTCTGCACGCTGCTCATGCTCTTCATTTTCATCTTCAGGTGGGCGCAACCCCCCTCCCGGCCCGCCCAGTCACCCTCAACACGCCCCTGCCCCCACCCTCAGCATCCTGGGCATGCACCTTTTCGGCTGCAAGTTCAGCCTGAAGACAGACACCGGAGACACCGTGCCTGACAGGAAGAACTTCGACTCCCTGCTGTGGGCCATCGTCACCGTGTTCCAGGTAGTGCCCGGGGTCCCCGCAGCAGTGTTGGGGTGACCACCCCAGGCCCCCTGCTATCCCCCAGATCCTGACCCAGGAGGACTGGAACGTGGTCCTGTACAACGGCATGGCCTCCACCTCCTCCTGGGCCGCCCTCTACTTCGTGGCCCTCATGACCTTCGGCAACTATGTGCTCTTCAACCTGCTGGTGGCCATCCTCGTGGAGGGCTTCCAGGCGGAGGTGAGGGGGCAGGGAGAGGGGCTGCCAGGAGGCTCATGCCTGCCTTGTGCTTTGTTGGGTTTAGGGCGATGCCAACAGATCCGACACGGACGAGGACAAGACGTCGGTCCACTTCGAGGAGGACTTCCACAAGCTCAGAGAACTCCAGACCACAGGTGCGTGTGGTCGGTGGGTGGTCCGGGTTCTGTCTAGGGGCCCATTCCTCCCTCTGTCCCGCAGAGCTGAAGATGTGTTCCCTGGCCGTGACCCCCAACGGGCACCTGGAGGGACGAGGCAGCCTGTCCCCTCCCCTCATCATGTGCACAGCTGCCACGCCCATGCCTACCCCCAAGAGCTCACCATTCCTGGATGCAGCCCCCAGCCTCCCAGACTCTCGGCGTGGCAGCAGCAGCTCCGGGGACCCGCCACTGGGAGACCAGAAGCCTCCGGTAGGGACCATCTCCTGCCCCAGCTCTCAGGCCCACCAGGTCACTGACTCCCGCCACCCCCCAGGCCAGCCTCCGAAGTTCTCCCTGTGCCCCCTGGGGCCCCAGTGGCGCCTGGAGCAGCCGGCGCTCCAGCTGGAGCAGCCTGGGCCGTGCCCCCAGCCTCAAGCGCCGCGGCCAGTGTGGGGAACGTGAGTCCCTGCTGTCTGGCGAGGGCAAGGGCAGCACCGACGACGAAGCTGAGGACGGCAGGGCCGCGCCCGGGCCCCGTGCCACCCCACTGCGGCGGGCCGAGTCCCTGGACCCACGGCCCCTGCGGCCGGCCGCCCTCCCGCCTACCAAGTGCCGCGATCGCGACGGGCAGGTGGTGGCCCTGCCCAGCGACTTCTTCCTGCGCATCGACAGCCACCGTGAGGATGCAGCCGAGCTTGACGACGACTCGGAGGACGTGAGTGCGTGGCCCTGGGCCCACCGCCGACTAGGCTCTGAGAAGCCGCCGCCTCATCCCACAGAGCTGCTGCCTCCGCCTGCATAAAGTGCTGGAGCCCTACAAGCCCCAGTGGTGCCGGAGCCGCGAGGCCTGGGCCCTCTACCTCTTCTCCCCACAGAACCGGTGAGGCGGCCGGGTCAGGAGGCTGCATGGCTGCCCCACCTCTCACCCGCCCCCGCCCACCCAGGTTCCGCGTCTCCTGCCAGAAGGTCATCACACACAAGATGTTTGATCACGTGGTCCTCGTCTTCATCTTCCTCAACTGCGTCACCATCGCCCTGGAGAGGCCTGACATTGATCCCGGCAGCACCGTGAGTCAGCCAACCCCATCGTCCCGGGCCACGGACACAGCCCCCCACCGTCCTCTCCCGGCAGGAGCGGGTCTTCCTCAGCGTCTCCAATTACATCTTCACGGCCATCTTCGTGGCGGAGATGATGGTGAAGGTACCGCGGGGCCCGGGGACTGCCCTTGTTCCAGCCTGAGCTCAGTGCCATTGGCCCTCCGCAGGTGGTGGCCCTGGGGCTGCTGTCCGGCGAGCACGCCTACCTGCAGAGCAGCTGGAACCTGCTGGATGGGCTGCTGGTGCTGGTGTCCCTGGTGGACATTGTCGTGGCCATGGCCTCGGCTGGTGGCGCCAAGATCCTGGGTGTTCTGCGCGTGCTGCGTCTGCTGCGGACCCTGCGGCCTCTGAGGTGGGGGGCTCCCCGTGGGCTCCCGGGGCAACATGACTGCAGTGTATCCTTCACTCCCCTCCAGGGTCATCAGCCGGGCCCCGGGCCTCAAGCTGGTGGTGGAGACGCTGATATCATCACTCAGGCCCATTGGGAACATCGTCCTCATCTGCTGCGCCTTCTTCATCATTTTTGGCATTTTGGGTGTGCAGGTGTGTGGCCCCCACGTGCCCGGGGGTCTGCCGGCCCTCCGCGGTGACCGTCGCACCCCGTCAGCTCTTCAAAGGGAAGTTCTACTACTGCGAGGGCCCCGACACCAGGAACATCTCCACCAAGGCACAGTGCCGGGCCGCCCACTACCGCTGGGTGCGACGCAAGTACAACTTCGACAACCTGGGCCAGGTGGGCTGGGCGGCCGGGCGGGAGCTGGGGGTCCCTCGCCAGTGACCCTGGCTCTGGCCCTCAGGCCCTGATGTCGCTGTTCGTGCTGTCATCCAAGGATGGATGGGTGAACATCATGTACGACGGGCTGGATGCCGTGGGTGTCGACCAGCAGGTGCGCACAGGCGGGTCGAGCTGGGTCACCTCGCGGGCGGGGACCCACCGCCTCTGTGCCACAGCCTGTGCAGAACCACAACCCCTGGATGCTGCTGTACTTCATCTCCTTCCTGCTCATCGTCAGCTTCTTCGTGCTCAACATGTTCGTGGGCGTCGTGGTCGAGAACTTCCACAAGTGCCGGCAGCACCAGGAGGCGGAGGAGGCGCGGCGGCGAGAGGAGAAGCGGCTGCGGCGCCTAGAGAGGAGGCGCAGGAGTAAGGCGCTCCCGGTGGCGGTGGCGGTGGCGGGTCGGTACCTGTGTGCCCACCGGGCCCTCCAGCTGCCCGGCGCTCATGGCCGCCCTCCCCGCAGAGGCCCAGCGCCGGCCCTACTATGCCGACTACTCGCCCACGCGCCGCTCCATTCACTCGCTGTGCACCAGCCACTATCTCGACCTCTTCATCACCTTCATCATCTGTGTCAACGTCATCACCATGTCCATGGAGCACTATAACCAACCCAAGGTGGGTGCGAGGGGGCCGCGAGGGGCCCAGGGCCACCTCAGCCAGCCCGACCCTCCACCCCCAGTCGCTGGACGAGGCCCTCAAGTACTGCAACTACGTCTTCACCATCGTGTTTGTCTTCGAGGCTGCACTGAAGCTGGTAGCATTTGGGTTCCGTCGGTTCTTCAAGGACAGGTGTGTGTGGTGGGGCCGTCTTGGGTTCTGGGCAGACGTGTGCGCTGAGCCTCCGGCCACACAGGTGGAACCAGCTGGACCTGGCCATCGTGCTGCTGTCACTCATGGGCATCACGCTGGAGGAGATAGAGATGAGCGCCGCGCTGCCCATCAACCCCACCATCATCCGCATCATGCGCGTGCTTCGCATTGCCCGTGGTAGGTGCCCGCGTGCCCGCCAGGTTCTCTCTCAGCCCTGCTGACGCTCAGCTCCCGGCCCTAGTGCTGAAGCTGCTGAAGATGGCTACGGGCATGCGCGCCCTGCTGGACACTGTGGTGCAAGCTCTCCCCCAGGTAGGTGGAGCCCGCGCCATCCTCAGCGCAGGGTCTGACCCAGCTCTGCTTCTCTCTTGTGTAGGTGGGGAACCTGGGCCTTCTTTTCATGCTCCTGTTTTTTATCTATGCTGCGCTGGGAGTGGAGCTGTTCGGGAGGCTGGGTGAGTGGCTCCTGCGCCCTCCTCCTGGCACACGGCTGACCGGGCGGGGTCTCCCTCCCCGCAGAGTGCAGTGAAGACAACCCCTGCGAGGGCCTGAGCAGGCACGCCACCTTCAGCAACTTCGGCATGGCCTTCCTCACGCTGTTCCGCGTGTCCACGGGGGACAACTGGAACGGGATCATGAAGGTACCCGCCGCGGCCATGCCTCTGGCACCTGGGGACCCCGGCCCACAGCTGTCCCCCACCGCAGGACACGCTGCGCGAGTGCTCCCGTGAGGACAAGCACTGCCTGAGCTACCTGCCGGCCCTGTCGCCCGTCTACTTCGTGACCTTCGTGCTGGTGGCCCAGTTCGTGCTGGTGAACGTGGTGGTGGCCGTGCTCATGAAGCACCTGGAGGAGAGCAACAAGGAGGCACGGGAGGATGCGGAGCTGGACGCCGAGATCGAGCTGGAGATGGCGCAGGGCCCCGGGAGTGCACGCCGGGTGGACGCGGACAGGCCTCCCTTGCCCCAGGAGAGTCCGGGCGCCAGGGACGCCCCAAACCTGGTTGCACGCAAGGTGTCCGTGTCCAGGATGCTCTCGCTGCCCAACGACAGCTACATGTTCAGGCCCGTGGTGCCTGCCTCGGCGCCCCACCCCCGCCCGCTGCAGGAGGTGGAGATGGAGACCTATGGGGCCGGCACCCCCTTGGGTATGGTAGCCAGCAGGAAGATATGGGCTGGGGAGCTGCCAGCTTAGATTCTTCCCTGCCCCAGGCTCCGTTGCCTCTGTGCACTCTCCGCCCGCAGAGTCCTGTGCCTCCCTCCAGATCCCATTGGCTGTGTCGTCCCCAGCCAGGAGCGGCGAGCCCCTCCACGCCCTGTCCCCTCGGGGCACAGCCCGCTCCCCCAGTCTCAGCCGGCTGCTCTGCAGACAGGTAGGAGAAGCCGTTGGCCTGCAGCAGAGGCTGGCGGGGATGGGGGGCTTGCAGGGATGCCTCGTCTCATCTGAAGGACCAGCAGACGAGGACAAGGCAGGAGGAGGGTCGCACTGGGTCCTTGGGGCTCCGAAGGTTTCTGCCTGCTGCTTGGTGGATCTTGGAGCATTGGGCCCAGGTGCGTCTTCAGGCCTGTGAGCCTGTGGCTACCCGCCCCTCACTTTGACTCTACGCCCCCACAGGAGGCTGTGCACACCGATTCCTTGGAAGGGAAGATTGACAGCCCTAGGGACACCCTGGATCCTGCAGAGCCTGGTGAGAAAACCCCGGTGAGGCCGGTGACCCAGGGGGGCTCCCTGCAGTCCCCACCACGCTCCCCACGGCCCGCCAGCGTCCGCACTCGTAAGCATACCTTCGGACAGCGCTGCGTCTCCAGCCGGCCGGCGGCCCCAGGCGGAGAGGAGGCCGAGGCCTCGGACCCAGCCGACGAGGAGGTCAGCCACATCACCAGCTCCGCCTGCCCCTGGCAGCCCACAGCCGAGCCCCATGGCCCCGAAGCCTCTCCGGTGGCCGGCGGCGAGCGGGACCTGCGCAGGCTCTACAGCGTGGATGCTCAGGGCTTCCTGGACAAGCCGGGCCGGGCAGACGAGCAGTGGCGGCCCTCGGCGGAGCTGGGCAGCGGGGAGCCTGGGGAGGCGAAGGCCTGGGGCCCTGAGGCCGAGCCCGCTCTGGGTGCGCGCAGAAAGAAGAAGATGAGCCCCCCCTGCATCTCGGTGGAACCCCCTGCGGAGGACGAGGGCTCTGCGCGGCCCTCCGCGGCAGAGGGCGGCAGCACCACACTGAGGCGCAGGACCCCGTCCTGTGAGGCCACGCCTCACAGGGACTCCCTGGAGCCCACAGAGGGCTCAGGCGCCGGGGGGGACCCTGCAGCCAAGGGGGAGCGCTGGGGCCAGGCCTCCTGCCGGGCTGAGCACCTGACCGTCCCCAGCTTTGCCTTTGAGCCGCTGGACCTCGGGGTCCCCAGTGGAGACCCTTTCTTGGACGGTAGCCACAGTGTGACCCCAGAATCCAGAGCTTCCTCTTCAGGGGCCATAGTGCCCCTGGAACCCCCAGAATCAGAGCCTCCCATGCCCGTCGGTGACCCCCCAGAGAAGAGGCGGGGGCTGTACCTCACAGTCCCCCAGTGTCCTCTGGAGAAACCAGGGTCCCCCTCAGCCACCCCTGCCCCAGGGGGTGGTGCAGATGACCCCGTGTAGCTCGGGGCTTGGTGCCGCCCACGGCTTTGGCCCTGGGGTCTGGGGGCCCCGCTGGGGTGGAGGCCCAGGCAGAACCCTGCATGGACCCTGACTTGGGTCCCGTCGTGAGCAGAAAGGCCCGGGGAGGATGACGGCCCAGGCCCTGGTTCTCTGCCCAGCGAAGCAGGAGTAGCTGCCGGGCCCCACGAGCCTCCGTCCGTTCTGGTTCGGGTTTCTCCGAGTTTTGCTACCAGCCGAGGCTGTGCGGGCAACTGGGTCAGCCTCCCGTCAGGAGAGAAGCCGCGTCTGTGGGACGAAGACCGGGCACCCGCCAGAGAGGGGAAGGTACCAGGTTGCGTCCTTTCAGGCCCCGCGTTGTTACAGGACACTCGCTGGGGGCCCTGTGCCCTTGCCGGCGGCAGGTTGCAGCCACCGCGGCCCAATGTCACCTTCACTCACAGTCTGAGTTCTTGTCCGCCTGTCACGCCCTCACCACCCTCCCCTTCCAGCCACCACCCTTTCCGTTCCGCTCGGGCCTTCCCAGAAGCGTCCTGTGACTCTGGGAGAGGTGACACCTCACTAAGGGGCCGACCCCATGGAGTAACGCGCCCGGCCCCGATGCGAATCAGGCCTCCCCTACATCTGGGGGCGTTGGCCGCGAGATTCCCATTGACACCTTTGTTTCGTGTGCTTTTAAATTCAGGTTAAATGTTGCAATAATCTGATGCAGAAGACTCAGCTTCTCAAGGGAGAGGGAGGGGGCGGAGCGGAATAAATAGTAACTTATTTAAGAAATGCACTTGGATTCCTGCCATCAGTCAGGGGCG